AGGGGCCCTCTGGGGAGAATCCTCTCATCTGGGGTTAACCATTGTTAGCAGCAAAACCTTTTAAACAAAATCTTACACAGAACCCCACAATACAGTTATCTATTTATTTTGAGACAAGGTCTCGCTCTGTCATCCAGGCTGGAGTGCAGTGGCAGAGTCACGGCTCACTGCAGCCTCAAGCTCCCAGGCTCAAGCCATCCTCCACCTTAGCCCCTCAAGTAGCTGGGACTACAGGTGTGCACCACCATGCCCGGCTTTTTTCTTTTTTTTAAGAGATGGGCTCTCGCTATGTTGCCCAGGCTCGCCCACTCCCTTGTTTTGTTTTGGTCACACAGTTCAGAGAAAATCTTGACATGTGTAAAAATTAGGAATAGGAACAAAAAAAAAAATCAGGTATCCTGTTCAATGAAGCAAAAAAGTCATATGATTTCATTTCCAAACCGTGAAGCTGCATTCGACTGGAACATCCTAAAAGGTAGCACACAACACATCTGACTTTGAGTGGATGTTTTGCTGCATTTTCTAAGCGTTCCAATATCATATTAAAAAGTCGAGGCTGGCTTGCAGACCCTCTGAAGCCCCAGGTGGGGTTGCCAAGTAAAAGAACCCCGGAATAGTTTTTTACGTCTAAGAATGTCTTGTTAAATTTGTATTTCAGGCATGGCACAGACCTAGGCTGAAAAACCGACTCACTGTTTGTCTGAAATTCACGTTGAACCTGGCGTCGTGCACTTCCATTTGCTAAATGTGGCCACCTGGCCCTGTTCAGGGAAGGGGTTTGGGGAACGCGCGGCGGGGTGGGGCGGGGCCTGGGCGGAGCCTGCCGCGCCTGGGCGGGGAGATGGCGTCATCAGACTCTTGGGGGCGGGGCTGCCACGCATGGGCGGGGGCGGGGGCGGGGAGAGAGGGCGGGGTCAGACGTGAGGGGGCGGGGCGGAACAGAACTGGGCGCGCGGGGGCGGGGCCGGGCGCGCCGGCGCACGTGACGGTGGTTGCCAGGGTGAAAGTTCAGCGCGCCGGCGGCACTTCCAACATGGCGGCGGCCGGGGCGGCGGTGGCGCGCAGCCCGGGAATCGGAGCGGGACCTGCGCTGAGAGCCCGGCGCTCGCCCCCGCCGCGGGCCGCACGGCTGCCGCGGCTGCTAGTGCTGCTAGCGGCGGCGGCGGTGGGGCCGGGCGCGGGCGGTGCGGCGCGGCTGTACCGCGCGGGCGAGGACGCCGTGTGGGTGCTGGACAGCGGCAGCGTGCGCGGGGCCACCGCCAACAGCTCGGCCGCGTGGCTCGTGCAGTTCTACTCGTCGTGGTGTGGCCACTGCATCGGCTACGCGCCCACTTGGCGGGCCCTGGCTGGGGATGTGCGAGGTGAGGCGCGCCCCCGCGCGGGGACCCCCCGAACCACACTGAAGGTCATGCTCCTGCTTTTCAGACTGGGCCAGTGCCATTCGCGTCGCAGCTCTGGACTGCATGGAAGAGAAGAACCAGGCCGTGTGCCATGACTACGACATCCACTTCTACCCCACCTTCCGGGTGAGTATCACGCGGCTGCTTGTCCGTTGAAAGCCTCTTACTTGTTCTGTGTTTTTCCTCTTAGTATTTTAAAGCATTTACAAAGGAGTTTACAACTGGAGAAAATTTTAAAGGTAAGGACATAAGCATTGTATTTTAGTCCCTGACACAGCTCTGACCCTGGTGTGCTTCCGGCAGGACCTGACCGAGAGCTGCGAACAGTCAGACAGACGATGATTGACTTCCTGCAGAACCACACGGAAGGAAGCCGGCCCCCTGCCTGCCCGCGCCTAGACCCCATTCAGTGAGTAGCTCCATGAAGAAGGCGGCCGTTAGGCACTAAAAGCCTCTTTTTTTCCTCTTGAAAGGCCCAGTGATGTTCTTTCCCTTCTTGACAACCGTGGCAGCCATTACGTGGCTATTGTCTTTGAAAGCAACAGCTCCTACCTTGGACGGGAGGTACGGCCTCTGCGTGGGCTCCAGGTGTCACATGTGGAAGTGTCATTGTGTTCTCATCCCCCAGGTGATCTTAGACCTGATCCCGTATGAAAGCATCGTGGTGACCCGAGCACTGGACGGGGACAAAGCATTTCTGGAGAAACTTGGTGTTTCTTCAGTCCCTTCGTGTTACCTGATCTACCCAAATGGGTCGCATGGATTGATTAACGTGTGAGTGCCCGGGTGGGGTCTGGGAACTCCGTTCTTCTCACCTTTGCCCTCCCCTCTCTCACAGCGTGAAGCCTCTGCGGGCCTTCTTTTCGTCTTATTTGAAGTCATTGCCGGATGTGAGGAAAAAATCGCTTCCCTTGCCTGAAAAGCCACACAAAGAAGAAAATTCAGAAATCGTGGTTTGGAGAGAATTTGACAAGCAAGTGTTCCTCTTGAACTGAAGCCCCCGGAGCATTCCCTGACGCTGCCATATCCCGTCCTAGGTCGAAGCTGTACACGGTGGACCTGGAGTCAGGGCTACACTACCTCCTGCGGGTGGAGCTGGCAGCCCACAAGTCCCTGGCCGGAGCAGAGCTGAAGACGCTCAAGGACTTTGTGACTGTCTTGGCCAAGGTTTGGGACGGTGCTGGTCTGGGCTGCATGTGTGTAGCTCTCAGGTGGCTCCTTCCTCATGCAGCTGTTCCCTGGACGGCCGCCAGTCAAGAAGCTGTTGGAGATGCTGCAGGAGTGGCTGGCCAGCCTTCCCCTGGACAGGATCCCCTACAACGCCGTGCTTGACCTGGTCAACAACAAGATGCGGGTGAGCCCCAGAACCCTCGCCAGCCACGCTGCCTTTGGGGTTTTTTTGTTTGTTTGTTTTTCAGATTTCTGGAATATTCCTTACTAATCACATAAAGTGGGTTGGATGTCAAGGAAGCCGATCTGAGTTGAGGGGTTACCCGTGTTCTCTCTGGAAACTGTTCCACACTTTGACTGTTGAAGCCTCGACCCACCCAGATGCACTGGTTGGCACAGGTAAGCTGTGCCCATACAGGCCAGAGGGGCCGTGCCGTTGTCAGCAGTGTTTCTTCCCCTGCAGGCTTTGAAGACGACCCCCAGGCTGTGCTGCAGACAATGAGGAGGTACGTTCACACCTTCTTTGGGTGTAAGGAATGTGGTGAGCACTTTGAGGAAATGGCTAAAGAATCCATGGACTCGGTGAAAACCCCAGACCAAGCCATCCTCTGGCTGTGGAAGAAGCATAATATGGTGAACGGCCGCCTGGCAGGTGAGAAGCCCCTGGGCATGGGGGGCTCAGCACCTCTGGCTCTCCCGCTTCCTTTTCTTCCTAGGCCATCTGAGTGAGGATCCCCGGTTTCCAAAGCTTCAGTGGCCCACTCCGGACCTCTGCCCAGCCTGCCATGAGGAAATTAAGGGCCTGGCCAGCTGGGATGAAGGCCACGTGCTCACATTCTTGAAGCAGCACTATGGCCGCGACAACCTCTTAGACACGTATTCCGCAGACCAGGGGGATTCCAGTGAAGGAGGAACCCTGGCCAGGGGTGAGGAAGAGGAGAAAAGACTCACTCCCCCAGAGGTGTCCCATGGAGACCGAGACACCCAGAGCGTCCGTCCACCTGGTGCACTGGGCCCCAGGCCTGCCCTTCCAGAGAGCTTGCATCACAGCTTGGACGGGAAACTCCAGAGTCTGGATGGGCCCGGGGCCCACAAGGAGGTGGGCGGGGCCGCACCCTTCCTCGGGGTTGACTTCTCCAGCCTGGACATGAGTCTCTGTGTCGTGCTGTACGTGGCTTCATCCCTGTTCCTCATGGTGATGTACTTCTTCTTCCGGGTGAGGTCCAGGCGGTGGAAGGTCAAGCACCACCACCCGGCCGTGTGAGTGCCCGGGTGCTGCCAGCCACGGCGGAAGCTCCCTTGGAGGCAGCCCTGCCCCGTGCCACCTGCAGCTTTAATATTTATGATCAGGGATTTTATAAACATGCGGGCCTGGTTTCACATCGGATGGCACCTTTTGGCTTCAAAGTCCTGGTTTTACAAACGCTCTTCTAACAAGGGAAGAACACGGGGTAATTTTGTGGGGATATTTGCATTCCTGGCGTACTCAAGTCTGTTCATGCTCCTTTTGCAGGTCTTACAGCAAAAAGACTTCTGTATTTTTACTCTTCTAGATGTGAAAAGAGGGTGCAGAGTCCAGGCCAGATAGTCTTCCCCACACACTTTCATCTCGTTTCCTCCACTCCGCCCCATCCTGCAGGGCCTTGTTTTTGTATTTGGAGAACCTCGCCCATCCCCCCCGCGGCTCCTGGCTCCCCCCCACTCCCCTCGCTCCCCCTCCCCCCGCTCCCCCCACGCCCCCTGCTCCAGGCTGCCAAGTGTTTTCCTTTAGCCGGGCGGGGACAGACAGAGCCGGAAGCGCAGTCGGCCTCTGCAGCCCCTCCAAGCAAGTGCTCCAGGGACTATCCTGTGTTTGTAGCTGCTTCCCTAGGGCAGGTTCCTGAGGGCTCTCCTTGTTCCTCCGGGTGTTCGACACCAGACGTGGGGATTTCAACAGGGGAGGAGCCAAGGAATTCTGTGGCTGTGCTGCGTTTCAGAAAATAACCCCCAGAGGCCTTGGGCTGTGGACCTGGGGGTTGGAAGGATGGGGGCTCATTTAACCCTCAGAGGCAGCGCCTTTGTCTGTCTATCTGGTGACAAGAGAGAGACAAGTAAATGGGGGCCGTTGGGACGGCGGGTGCCTGGAGGGCAGCTCTGGGCTCAGCGGGCAGTGCTTAGAGCACAGGCCCCTCTGTTGGGGGATGGGGAGGAGAGCAGTCTGCCCTTGGGAGCGTAGGCCCCAGGGAGACTTCTAAAGCCCCCCCTGTCGTCTGCTCTTCACCCAGCACCACAGAGGCACCTGCTGCACACACAAGCATCTCACTCGGCCCACGGAGGGGGCCAGGCTTCCTTTGCCTGAAGCTGTTTTGGGAAGGGTCTCCACACAGGCACTGATCTCCCAAGCTTTTGTCATGATGTCTTTTACCATTTGATAATTTTAAACATTGTTTTTAAACCCAAAACATTTAGTGGTCCGTTGCCTCTGAAGATGTAAACAAACAAATACACTATTTCTGGGAACATTTATATTGAGATTCTTTGTGGCTATTGGTGTGTCTCACAGGCAAAATTTGATTTGGCTAAAATAGGCTCAGATGTATTTGTGTGCCCGTGTGTGTGTGTGTGTGTGTGTGTGTGTGTGTGTGTGTATGAGAGAGAGAGAGACTTTGACGGTTGTAGATATTTTTTCCGCTTTGCCTACTTTATGTTGTATAATCATGTGTTTACTAACAAGTTGATGACATGGATGTATTCATAAGACCATGTAATATTGATGTGATTGTTGTCGCTTGAGAAAAAAAGGCAACAGCTGATTCTTTCAACAACTGTCACAGAATGGCTGGGCTGAGAACGCTGCCCAGGGCCCTGCAGCTGGCGGGAGAGGTGTCTGGTGGGAGCGGTGTCTGGTGCGTCAGCCTGCTGCTTCGTGTCTCACTCGAGAGTTGCTTCTGGTTTCACACTTTTTAACCCCTCTGTGCTTTAGCAGCCGTGACCTTGCCTTCATTGCTTCATCCAGTGCAGGCCTGGGTTATTGAAGACACCAAAGTGTTTCTCTTCCAGTTTGAAAACCAGGCAGGTTTACACGTGGGTTTCAGTGTATTTGCCTTTGAACCCTTCAAACTAAACTTTAGCCTTTTGGCTGGTGTTGAATGTCTTTAGCTGGGGTGACCTGGAGTGACCTGGGACGGTGTTGTGGTTTACCGTCTCCAGCTTCAGCCTTTCCAGAAACCCTTGTGGAGGGCAGTGTTGGCTGCAGGTTTCATCATATTGCAGTTTGAGGTCACCACTATTTGGGGAACAAGCTTGCGTCCTGCTGAGGGGCAGGATTTTCAGCAGAGCGTCGGTGGGGCTGGGCCGTCGTGGAGGTGGCCCCAGGAGTCATATGGCCATACTCAGACACACCTTGTGTGGCCTGCTCAGAGCTGGATGCCACCTTTAGGCAATGTTTAGAGTCTATTTTCTAAAGTTTTAAGTATTTTAAGAGGTATTGAGACTAATGAATATAATAGTTCAGTAATTTAAATGCTTATTTATTTTCAGTGGAAGGATTTTTATTAAAAAGAAGCTAATTGACATGGAAATGTCAGTGAAATTTCTTACCTGCAAGGAAAGTGAACATTTTGTATTTAAGTAAACTATAATGTGCACATTTTAATAAAGAAATCTGACATTTGAAAAAATGGTGATTCTTTTGAAATGTGAACCAGCTCTA